CGCAGTGAGCCAAGATCATGCCATTGCACTCCAGCCTGGGCAGCAACAGTGAAACTCTGTCTCAAAAAAAAAAAAAAAAAAAAAAAAAAAAACCAGTTTGTCTGTCCTGGCCAGCTCGTCCCTATGCCACAGCCCTGCAGCCTCTGCCCTGCAGCCTCAGGCTCATCCAAGGGCCTGACACCAGCTCATCCCACCTCCTTTCCCAGTCCTCAAACCGACACCACATGCCAGCCTTCGCTACAACTGGGGTGCGGCCTCCGATTAAGCAAGCAAGCAGTTTTGGTGGGGGGGTGTGGAGGTAAAAACTGGCCCCCAAGTTAAGTGCCTCTGCAATTTAAAGTGGGGGGAGGGTGGTTTGCGGGAGTGCACAGCTGGCCCCCTCCCCCGCACCCACACACCCTGCTCCGCAGCTCTTGCGGTGCCTGGTGTCGGGCAAGCTCCGGCAGGTCCCTGCAGCCAGGCTCTGGGATAAGCTCCCTCCCTGCCGGCTCAGCTCCTGAGGAGGACCAGGGACAGAGACTCTCAGGAGCAGGGTAGAGGGTGGAAGGTCCACAGATCCTCAAAGGCCTCACTGGACCTCATGGCAAGGACGCCATGAATACTGTGCCTCCCAGGGTATGCGCGCTTGAGAATCAATCCAAGTGTTTGCCTCCTGCGTACACATGCTCAAGTTCTAAAGGAAAGTCTCACATGTCTTTATCATGACGCCAAATATTCATCGGGTGTGATTCTGATGAATATAGTAATCTCTATTCTAACTGCGGACACATCGAAAGCCCTCTGACATATGGCCGTCCAGGCAGCACCGACGCCGCACTCACAGACAGTTGAGTCTGGAGACAGCGCTGGGAGTCGGCGAGATAACTTGCTTGCTGGGTCCAGTGCTGGGGAGGCTGCCCGCAGCAGCTCGGTGGGTGCAAACACATGAATCGTAGCTGCGGGCAGGAGGAATATCAGGTGCATCTCTACGCCCCGAGGGCTCAACTCCTACACTTAAATCCCTCCCACTGGAACAGCAGGCTCCAGTTTCACCCAGCAAGCGTGAGAACAGGTACTGCTTCCTGAGCACCGCCAGCCACCGGCACCAAGACCGGCCACATCCCAGCACTGCCCACCTCTGGTAAGTACTCACTATTTCTTTTCAAATTCAAGTGTCCTGACACCAAGACTGCTCTTTATTACAGCTCCCAGCCGCCAGATGACGGAGGCTCTCGCCAGACCCTCAGCACGCAGAGCTGGCTTCTGATAGAAGTGATCGGGAAAGAAAGCAAAGCGGGAGGTGCCTCTTTAGAAACCACGAAGTGCACGCGGCGTCGACAGTGATCACGCCACCTGGACAGCCAGAGTCCAAGGCATAAGGAGGAAAATGAGTCTCCTCAAAGAGCGGAAGCCAAAAAAGCCACATTACATCCCCAGGCCTCCAGGAAAGCCCTTCAAGTATAAATGTTTCCAATGTCCCTTTACTTGCAATGAGAAGTCACATCTTTTTAATCACATGAAGTATGGTCTTTGTAAAAACTCGATTACTTTAGTATCAGAGCAGGATCGAGTTCCCAAGTGCCCTAAATCTAACTCACTAGACCCCAAGCAAACCAACCAGCCCGATGCCACGGCGAAGCCAGCCTCTTCCAAGTCTGTCGCAAATGGACTCTCTGCCTTCGACTCGAAGCTTCAGCACAGCTCTGCCAGGGAAGACATCAAGGAAAACCTGGAGCTGCAAGCCCGGGGAACCCACAGGTGCCTGGGACAGAAGCCAGCCCTCCACAGGGCATCACCCTGCAAGAGCCCAGCTCCGGAAGCCGCCCTCGGTGCCCAGCCTGCTCTGGAAGGCGCAGCTCGGCCTTCTGCATTTGTTCCAGTCGGCGAGCACAGACTCAAGGGGCCAGACAACGCCGAGGCGCCCGAGACACTGGCTTTACACAACCCCACTGCCAAGGCCGTGTCTTTCCACACCAAGTCGGCCTTCCACACTCCTGGCTACCCCTGGAAAGCCGGCTCACCTTTCCTTCCACCAGAGTTTCCACATAAAATCTCATCTACAAAGGGGCTTGGGGCCATTTCCCCTTACATGCACCCCACAATCCCAGAGTACCCGCCTCACTTTTACACAGAGCACGGGCTGGCCACCATCTACTCGCCTTACCTGCTGGCTGGGAGCTCGCCTGAGTGTGACGCACCCCTGCTGTCAGTCTACGGAACCCAAGACCCGAGACACTTCCTGCCTCACCCGGGGCCGATCCCTAAGCACCTGGCTCCATCTCCAGCCACATACGATCACTACAGGTTTTTCCAGCAATATCCCTCTAACCTGCCGATTCCTTACGGATTTTACAGGCCAGAGTCTGCATTTTCCTCCTATGGTCTCAGACTCCCACCTGTCACTGGCCTCACCCGAGATCAGAGCTCTCACCTGCTTGAAGAAGCCACCCTGGTCTATCCAGCCTCGAGTCCTTCCAGGTTAAACCCTTCGGACCCCAACAGAAAACACGTCGAGTTCGAAAGTCCAATTCCTGAGGCTAAAGACTCCTCCAAGGCTGGGCAGAGAGACACGGAAGGGTCCAAAATGAGCCCCCGCGCAGGGAGTGCAGCCACGGGCTCCCCAGGGAGGCCGAGCCCCACCGACTTCATGCAGACGAGCCAGACCTGCGAAGGCCTGTACGACCTCTCCAACAAGGCAGCCTCCAGCGCACTGGGAAGACTCTACCCGCCAGAGCAAAGCCTCACAGCCTTCAGGCCTGTTAAGAAAAGCACAGAATGCCTACCTGCCCAGGCTGCTGAGACCACAGCAGAGTCTCCAGTAAGGTAAGAAAATGTCATTTTCAAAACCTCCAAGGCTCCTACTAAGCTTTTTCTTGGCTTCTTCTAGCCTCAATGTTGTGAACGGAGACCCTCCTGCTCCGACCGGAAGCGCCTCTCTCGTCTCGGAGGCCGCGCCTTCCAGTCCGGACGACAGCTCCGGGATGGGCCCCCTCAACCTCTCCAAGAAATCAGAGATAAACCTGGCAGCCACCCACGAACCCACGTACCAAGGCAGCCCCCAGGCGGAAACCGCCAGCTTCTCAGAGCTGCAGGACCTTCCACTCAATCTCTCGGTGAAGGACCCCTGTAACACCCAGGCTCCGAGGCCTGCCTTCCCCGGTCGACCACGAGCTGCAGAACCTGCTGCTGCTGTTCCACAGAAGACTGGGACAGAAGGTTCTGAGGATGGGCCCAGCCACCCTGAGACCAAGCCAGGCAGCCTCGACGGTGACGGGGCCCCACCCACAGGCCCCGGCGAGGAGGCTCCAGACGCATGCGCGGTGGACAGCAGCGAGGAGCAGAAGCAGACGGCAGCCGTGGCCCTGTGCCAGCTGGCGGCCTACAGCCCCAGGAACATCCGGGTGGGCGATGGGGATGCTGCGGCCCCGGAACCTGCCTGCCGGCAAGACACACCCACACTGAGCTCCATGGAGAGCCAAGAGGCCCAGTGTGACCTCAGACCCAAAGGACAAAAGAGGACAAGTCTAAGGGATGCTGGAAAATCCCAGCAAGGAGCTAAGAAGGCGAAGCTGCAGGACACGGCCAGAGTGTTCACACTACGAAGGAGGGCCCGGGTGTCCTAACGCCGGGTTCACACGTGTGTTCACAGAGCTACGGCCACACACACGCCTTCCAAGGTGGCAAGCTACAACACCTCTGAACTGGCACTTTCACATTTTTACAAATGCAGCTGCTGCTTCTCAAAAAAACAAACAAACAAACAAACAAAAAACCCTCCAATTCAGTTTTTATAAATATTAAGCATGAATATTAAAAGGTGCTTCTACTTTTGGTTGTAAAAACACCTGAATGACTCTAAGACTGATATGTATTTTCAAGTCTAAGCTGTCTTACAGAAGATCTTTTATAAATGTTTCCTTATAAATATCTCACCATTACAACAAATTGTTTTAACTGTTTTTCTATTAGCTCTAGCTGCATATTTGATGTAAATGACAATTACTGAAAAAATGTCAGAAAAAACATTTTCAGTACTAACATTAAAGTGCCATATGTAAAAAAGAAAAATGTGATTTGTATAACTAAATAACACACAAACATCAAGAGGCTATTTATACAAATAATTTATTTCCACTAGGGAAAGTGCATTACTGGTGAAGGTATTATCAATTTATTCTACTTGCTTATAATGTTACAGTGAATGTTCTGGCTTACTCTGCCTCACTTTCCATTCCCCAAAATGATGTGTATGTTGCTAATTTTCCAATAAACTCATATGAACCATAAGGAAACATAAAATGCAAATAAACATAAATCTATGTTATCCTTTAGAATATTTTGCCGTAACAGTCAATGAAAAAGA